AGCCTGGGTGACAGAGCAAGATCCTGTCTCAAGAAACAAACAAACGTACAAAAAAAAAAAAAAACCCCACAAAATATCCAAGTGACTTGCTTAAAGTCACACAATTAGTAAATGGAACCAGACATAGGCTAAAGGCAGACCAAGCCTTGAATCTAGATTAGGCTGGTTCCAAATTCCCTGCCCTTTCATCTCCCTAACAGTTTGTTTTCTTTCTCTCTTTCTTTCTTTTTTTAAAAAATAAAATAAATTTCCTAATTATTTATGTAGCACTTTCTCTTAGCATAACAGTTTTTAGAGTAGGTTAACTTTTTTTTCCATTTCCAAAAGTCAATTATTATCTATTCTGGTTCAAATGCCAGGTCCTTTTATGGCAGAGATTCTCAAAAAAGTGATCCGCGGAGGAGTTGCACCATTAGGTCACTGGGGTAGTCTGCAAAAGTGCAAATTTCCAGACCCCATTCTCAAAGATTCTGAGTACGTTTGAGATGAGACCCAGAGAACCTGCATTTTTTTGTTTTTAAACAAACGTATTCAGCCTCTCTTGAGAACCACTGTGCCTAGAATGTCTTTGGGAAGCTTTTGGAAGTAATAAGTTCGTTTTGGAAAGAACACTCCAGACAAGCTTTCCAATAGTCTTTCCCAAACTGTCATGCCTGAGGTTCTGGACTTACTCTTACTCATTCCTGAGAGCACAGCGACTAGCTGAAGGACTGATCGACTGATGAGGGTTTGACCTCATCTACATACATCTCAATTTAGCAGCACATATTAAGCTAGCTGGCAAACTGCTTAAAGCCACATGGGAAATCTGCGCGTTGGGCTATGTCTGGAAGATACGGAGGAGCAAGCCAGACCTGACCGGTCAGGTAGTGAAGACACGGAATCCGAAACCCAAATATTTCAGGAGTCAATTCTCAGAGAAAGATAAGAAGCCCGGTTAGTCCAACTCATGCGCAGGCGCAGAAGAAAGACCGGCGCACAAAGTAAGACGCGCCCTTCCCCACCCTATTTCAGTCCAACTCCCACTGCGCAGGCGCTTACAGTGCACCAAGATGGCCGCCCCCGTGGATCTAGAGCTGAAGAAGGTAAAAGAGGGTCTTTGGCAGGCGGAGGTCTTTACCTACTAAATCATGGACTTGTTTTTATTAGGCCTTCACAGAGCTTCAAGCCAAAGTTATTGACACTCAACAGAAGGTGAAGCTCGCAGACATACAGATTGAACAGCTAAACAGAACGAAAAAGCATGCACATCTTACAGATACAGAGATCATGACTTTGGTAGATGAGACTAACATGTATGAAGGTGTAGGAAGAATGTAAGTAAAATGTGTCCTTAATGGAGTTATTTGGCTTAATTTTCAACTTTCTTGTGTTTCATAGGTTTATTCTTCAGTCCAAGGAAGCAATTCACAGTCAGCTGTTAGAGAAGCAGAAAATAGCAGAAGAAAAAATTAAAGAACTAGAAGTAAGTTTTTATTGGCAATAGGAGTTAACTTTGCCACCATTGCCTTATGTTTTTTTTGTTCCAGGTGGAGGCCAGTTACTGCTTCAACCTAAAGTCAGCCTTCAACCTAAAGTCTGTTATATTTTAGGCACATGCATATACAGGTTCACCAGCTTCCTTCCCCTCTGTCTCCAACATGGTTACCACCCCTTTCACCACCCTGGTTAGCTCAGCAATAACAGAATAAGAATAAGGAAACCTAGGACAGTCTGGCGTGCTTAGCGCCACTTCTGATGCAGAATGTTGCAATCCCAGGGCTGTTGAAATAACTCCCCAGCCCATATCATATGTAAAAAAAAAAAACTGTTAAAGTCTTGACGTTTAAAGTCCCAACTCTTCCACAAAAATGACAGTTTTGGTCAGACAGTGGTTCCTGAAATAAATAGGAAGAATGGCGGCGAGAGAACAGGATAGGAGGTGCCTGTGACACTCTGCAGTTGGCTTAGGTTTGATACTCTGATGAGAACATGCTTTGGAGGGATTCCCATGATTGAGGAAATTTTACTCTGCCTGTTGAGAATCATTTTTTCCATCGCATGGGTGGTGACTGGTAGGCACTTGGATGGATGTCCAGTTTTGCCCTAAGTACTGCATTTTTGAGCTGGTACTATTGGTGTATATAATAGGAGCCCCCATTTGGAGGTGATGTCAGGTGGACTCTACTGTATGATAGTCACTGATTCTTACCTCTGTTTTTCTCTTTTTTTTTTTTTTTTTGAGATGGAGTCTTGCTCTGTTGCCCAGGCTAGAGTGCAGTGGCACGATCTCGGCTCACTGCAACCTCCGCCTCCTGGGTTCAAGCGATTCTTCTGCCTCAACCTCCTGAGTAGCTGGGACTACAGGTGCATGCCACCATGCCCGGCTAATTTTTGTATCATTAGTAGAGATGGGGTTTCACCATATTGGCCAGACTTGGTCTTACCTCTGTTTTTCAATGAAGAAAGGAGGGCAGGGGATAGCAGAGCCAATGATAGAATGTTTTTAAAACATTAAACAAGACATATGCCCAGCAGTTCATCTGCTTGCATAGCTCTAAGTTTATAATCCATTAAAAATTTAGTCATTAATTTTTTATTGAAATGTAGCATTTAAGAAATGTGTTAAATAACATTTATAGCTTAATCATTATAAAGCAAACACGTCAGTTATCCAGGCCAGTAAATCAAATGTTGTCAGGAAACCAGAACCCTCCTTGTTGTTTATCACTGCCTAATCATGTGCCATCCCTGCCTGCCTCTCCCATCAAGTAACTACTTCCCTAACTTTTGTGATAATTATTTCCTTTTTCAAAAATACAGTTTTACAGCCGGGCATGGTGGCTCATGCCTGTAATCCCAGCACTTTGGGAGGCTGAGGCGGGTAGATCATGAGGTCAGGAGTTCAAGACCAGCCTGGCCAAGATGGTGAAACCCCGTCTCTACTAAAACTACAAAAATTAGCCGGGCGTGGTGGTGGGCGCCTGTAATCCTAGCTACTTGGGAGGCTGAGGCCGAGAATTGCTTGAACCCGGGAGGTGGAGGTTGCAGTGAGCCGAGATCATGCCACTGCACTCCAGCCTGGGTGACAGAGCAAGACTCTGTCTCAAAAAAAAAAAAAAATGGTTTTACCACCTATGGATGTATCTCTAAAATAATATAATTTAGGCTGGGCGTGGTGGCTCACGCCTGTAATCCCAGCACTTTGGGAGGCTGAGGCGGGCAGATCACCTGAGGTCAGGAGTTCAAGGCCAGCCTGGCCAATATGGTGAAATCCTGTCTCTACTAAAAATACAAAAATTAGCTGGGCCTGGTGGCACGCGTCTGTAGCCCCAGCTACTCGGGAGGCTGGGGCAGGAGAATCGCTTGAACCCTGGTGGTGGAGGTTGCAGTGAGCCAAGATTACGCTATTGCACTCCGGCCTGGGCGTCACAGTGAGACTCCATCTCAAAAGACAACAACAAATATATTTTATGTGTATAAATATATCTTATGTATATAAATATATATCTTATGTATATAAATATATATATTATGTATATATGTATTTTATGTATATATATGTGTGTGTATATATATAATTTAGTTTAGCTTGTTTCTGAACTTTACATGAACAAAATCACTATTTTTTTGCCTCACTTCTTTCTCTCCACGTTGTGTTTGTGAAGTATATCTGTGTTATCTCTTGAGATTGTGAGTTGTTCATTTCATTGCTGCATAGTATCCCGTCATATAGAAGTACCACAATTTATCTATCTAGACAGTCCATTTTTATTCTTAACAAGTGAAGGTATTCTCATGGAGTATTTTTACAGTTTATCTTAGCATCTTGCTAAGATAATTTTCAGAAACCACCCTCCACCCACACTCCAGGAGAGCTTGCATCCTGGGAAGAAGTATAAAACGTTTACACTCCTGATGATTAAAATTAGCTTGATGATTTCCTACTTTCCATAGTAGCTAGATAGCTAGACACTTATGGATGTCTTTTTAAAATTTTTATCTTAGAAATCAATGCAAGATGTAAAATTAATCTCTTTCCTACGTTGTTTTGACTTGGAGAGTCTTGGGTGAAGTGATTTCTCTTATTGTGCATATATTGGGATTTCAAACATGAGTACTTATCTCTTTATAGAGCTCATTTGCATTCTTAACATTTATAAAAATGTATGTTTGTTTTAAAATAGTTTTCGGTTATTTAGGACTTCAGTCTAAGAGAGCCTGCTGGTTGGAAACCCCAGAGTTTATCATGAACTATATATATAGTCTCTATGTCCTGATGTCTTAGGGCTTAATGTAGCTGCAGAATCCTCCTTTGTGGCTTTCAGAGAAGAGTTGGTATAGGTCTGAAAAAGCCCACCATATATGCTCTTTTTCTGTTTGAGCATTTTTTCTTATTAATATTGTCAATGCCTTGTTCATTGTATATGTTATGATCCAAGTGCTAAAATTTGCCCAAATATAAAGCATCTGTGATGCATTTTATTTCCTTCATAGAAGTATTGTAGATCCAATGAGAACTTAGATGTAAGCAGTTCAAATAGATTGGTTCTTTTTTTTTGAGACGGAGTCTTGCTCTGTCACCCAGGCTGGAGTGCAGTGGCGCAATCTTGGCTCACTGCAAGCTCCACCTCCCAGGTTCACACCATTCTCCTACCTCAGCCTCCCAAGTAGCTGGGACTACAGGCGCCCGCCACCACGCCCGGCTAATTTTTTTGTATTTTTAGAAGAGACAGGGTTTCACCATGTTAGCCAGGATGGTCTTGATCTCCTGACCCCGTTATCCGCCCGCCTCGGCCTCCCAAAGTGCTGGGATTACAGGCATAAGCCATCGTGCCTGGCCCATAGATTGGTTCTTTTAATTGGATAGCCTTCCTTATTTATCTTGAAATATATATTACAGATATTTAACACACACATTGATATACCCTTGATTTGATCTGTTTCCTGGTGGCGCATCTTCATTTTATGATTAAGATAAGAGACTTAAGATAATTGGATTTGCATTCCAATTAGCCCAGAGTTCAGCTTTTTGCATCTTGTTTCAGTTATTATTTTCTTCTTGGATACATTGGGTGCCTTGTTGCTCTCCTTGGAATACTTATCTGTCCCCATACCCAACTATCCCTTTGAATGCTTTAGGGAGTTGTTGACCTCAGCCTTCATTGTTACATGCTTTATATGGTCTATACTCTTCTCTGTCTAACCATATGTCCTTAGTCTCCACCCTCCCATGCCTGGATTCCTCAAATCATTTTCAGGCTGCCTAGAGAATGATTTCTTTTAATGAGTTAGACTTTGGATTTTCTTTCATGTCATTACATACTTCCTTGCCAAGAATCCTTATCCTAGATTCTTACTCTGATCAGTTTCTGTTCTTACATCACAGGTGTCCTCCAACCTGAGGTAATAGATACTAGCCATAAAAAGCAAGTTCAATACTTCATGTGGGGAAGGCCACACCTTTATTAATAAGCATGCTACACATCAGCTCAGAAAAAGATCCAAAGAAAGGTTGACATTTCAGCCATAAATAGAAATTTCCAAGTCTACTAGATTTACAACAGAGCGTTCATTACCCTAAATTCCTAATTTTAAAAGCCTTATGTTAATTTAGGAGTTCTTCATTCTAACTCTTGCTGTACGCTAAGCCTCAGTTTCCTCACATAAAATGAGAATATTGGATTAGAAGATCTCTAGGGTCACTCCAGTCACTTCTATTAAGTTTATTGTTATAACCTTGGTCTTTTTCTGAGTTTCCATTTTAGGAGCAAAAATGCCCCCTTAAAATGAAAAGATGGAGGAAAGCAAAACAAAACAAAAACAATTTCCTTTGTCCAGATCATTGT